CCTGTGATCCCAGCATTTTGGGAGGCCAAGATGAGTAGGTTGCTTGAGTCCAGGAGTTCAGCCTATGCAACTTGGTAAAACCCTGATTGTACAAAAAATTAGCTGGGCATGGTGGCACACACCTGTAGTCCCAGCTACTTAGGAGGCTGAGGTGGGAGGATCACCTGAGCCTGGGAGGTAGGGGCTGCAGTAAGCCACGATTGTGCCACTGCACTTCAGCTTGGGTGACAGAGTGAGACTTTGTCTAAAAACAACCAAGAAGTGGTTGAGCAATTTAATACATAATTTTTAAAATTATATAGTCTGTATTTTAAGTGTTTAGCATGTTTATTGAGATAAAGTTAACAGAAATAACTTACTTAAAACATTTGATTTTCCAGGTCCTCAGTAAATTCAATTGTAGTTTTTTGGATTTGGGCATATTATTACTATTTTTTATTTTATGGAGACAAGGGCCTAATCTTTTGCCCAGGCTGTAGTGCAGCAGTGAAATTATAGCTTACTGTAACCTTGAAGTCTTGGGCTGAATTAATCCTGCTGCCTCAGCATCCCAAGTAGCTAGGACTACAGGTGCGCGTAACCATGATGGGCTAGTTGTTATTGTTGTTGTTATTATTATTATTATTGTAAAGACAGGGTCTCTCTGTGTTGCCCAGGCTGGTCTTGAACTTCTAGTCTCAAGTGATCCCCTTGCCTTGGCTTTCTAAAATGCTGGAATTGTAGGTATGAGCCACCATGCCCAGCCTGTGAATATTATTGATTTATTTTTGCTTTCATTTTACTCTTCTCCATTTTATATACATTAAAATATCTTTACTGACTTTGATATATTATTTAGAAATATATTTAAATGTATATGTTTGATTTTTTTAAATAAAACAATATGGTTTTAAGTAAATGTTTATTGCTTTTTCATAGGATGAATCTTGAAGAAGAATTAGATGAACTTAAAGTACATATATCTATTGATAAGGCAGCAATACAAGAATTGAATAGATGTGTGGCAGAGAGAAGAGAAGGTAAATTTTCAGAAAATAAATACTTAACAGAGGAATTTTAAAATTGTGTAATTCTTGATGTTTTAGTTTCAATTTCTTTTAAGAATCTTACCCTTTTTGTTTCTTTTCCAACACTTTATTCATTGATAACTCACTAACATTTTCATCCTGAGAAAATTAAATAAATAGAACATCTAAAAGTCAGCTTTGTAATTTATTAAAAAATCTAGGGGAGAACGTACAGCAAGATGGCCAAATAGAAGACTTTATGCTGTGGGAACTCCAAATTTAAGAACTACCTACACACACAAAAAAAACACCTACATAAGAATCAGAAATCAGGTGAGCACTCACAGTACCTGGTTTTAACTTCAAATGACTGAAAGAGGCACTGAAGAGGGTAGGAAAGACAGTCTTAAATTACCAGTGCCACCCTTCCCCTATCTCCTGGCAGTGGCCATGTGACATGGAGAGAGAATTGTGCACTTAGGGGAGGGAGAATGCAGTGACTGTTGGACTTTGCATTGAACTCGGTCTTGCCCTGTCATAGCAGAGAGCAAAACCGGGCCAAATGCATCTCATGCCTGCCCACAGAAAGAGCATTTAGACCAGACCTGTCCAGAGGACAATCACCCATCCCAGTGGTTGGAACCTGAGTTCTGGCAAGCCTCATTACCACAGGACTTTGGGGCTCTATATAAACTTAAAAGACTGTCTAGGCCACAATGACTTCAACTCCTAGGCAAGCCCTAGTGCAGAGTTGGGCTCAGACCAGTGGACTTGGGTGGCATGTGACCTACTGAGACACCAGCCAGGGCAGCTCATGGGGTATTTGTGCCACTGCTCTCCCAACCCTTGGCAGCACAGCTCATGGCTCTGAAAGGAACCCCTTCCATCTGCTTGAGGAGGAGAGAAGAAAGATCAAATAGGTCTTTGTCTTGCATCTTGGACAGCAGCTCAGCCACAATAGGATAGGGCGCTAGTTAGATTTATGAGACCCTTATTCTAGGCCCTAGCTCCTGGATGACATTTCTAGACACATCCTGGGCTAGAAGCGAACCTGGTGCCTTGAAGGCAAGGATGCAGTCCCGGCAGGATCTATCACCTACTGACTGAAGAGCCCTTGGGCCCTGAATAACCAGCAGCAATACCCAGATGGTACACTGTGGGTCTTGGCTGAGACTCTGAGATGTGCTGGATTCAGGTGAAACCCAGGGCATCCCCAGCTGTGGTGGCTGTGGTGAGAAACCCCTGCATGAGAAAAGCAGAGGGAAAAGTAAAGGGTAATTTGTCTTGCACCTTAGGTACCAGCTCATCCACAATGAAGTAGAACACCAAGCAGCTTGTGGGGTCATTGATTCCAGGCTTTGGCTCTTAGTTGGCATTTCTAGACCTGCCCTGGGCCAGAGGGAAACCCATTGCACTGAAAGGTGAGTCCCAGGCCTGGCAGCATTTGTGGCAAGCTGACTGAAGAGCCCTTGGGCTTTAAGGAACATTGACAGTGGCCTGGTAGTACTCCCTGTAGGACTGTGGTGGTGGTGACCACAGGCAGAGACTCCTTTGCCTGTGGAAAGGGAAGGGAAGAGTGGGAAGGACTGTGTCTGGTGGTTTGAGTGCCAGCTCAGCTGCAGTGGACTAGAACACCAGGTGGATTTCTAAGGTTTTTTACTCTACTCCCTGGCTCCTAGATGGCATCTCTGGACCCACCCAGGGCTGGAGGGATCCTGCTACCCTGAAGGGAATGACACAAGTCTGACTGGCTTCACAGTCTGCTCTTTGCAGAGCCCTAGGGCCTTGAGCAAACATAGGTGGAAGCCAGATAGTGGTTACAGTGGGCCTTGGGTGAGACTCAGGGATATACTGGTGTCAGTTCTGACCCCCAGCATAGTCCCAGTGGTGGTGGCCACAGGGGTGCATTTGTCACTCCATCCCCAGCTCCAGAAGGCTCAGCAAAGAGAGAGAGACTCTGTTTGTTTGGGAGAAGGAAAGAAAACAAGAGTCTCTGCCTGGTAATCCAGAGAATTCTTCCGGATCTTATCCAAGACTGCCCAGGCAGTAGTTCTAGAAGTCGGCAAGAACCCCAGTCTTACTGGACTTGGGGTGCCCACTAATGCAGATATGGACTAGATCACAACACCCAAGTCCTTTCAAATACCGGAAAGTCTTGGGCTGAATCAATCCTACTGCCTTAGCATCTTTGTACCCATCTTCTCAAGAAGATTGGGTACAAACAATCCCAGACTGCAAAGACAAAAATAAATATCTAACTTTTGTATTCCCAGACACCAGCAAACATCCATAAGGATCAAGACTATCCAAGTGATAGGTTACGCTTTGTGTCCCCACCCCAGACTCATCTTGAATTATAATCCCCATAATCTCCACGTGTCAAAAGAGAGACCAGGTGGAGGTAATTGAATCATGGGGGTGGTTTCTCCCATGCTGCTCTCATGATAGTGAGTGAGTTCTCATGAAATCTGATGGTTTTGTAAGGGGCTTTTTCCCCGTTCGCTTGGCACTTCTCCTTCCTGCTGCCTTGTGAAGAAGGTGCCTTGCTTCCCCTTCACCTTCCACCATGATTATTAGTTTCCAGAGGCCTCCCCAGCCATGCTGAGTTGTGAGTCAATTAAATCTCTTTCCTTTATTACTCAGTCTTGAGCAGTTCCTTATAGAAGTATGAAAACAGGATAATATACCAAGAAAACATGACTTCATCAAACAAACGAAATGAGGCACCTGGGATCAATACTGCAGAAACAGATATGTAGCCTTTCAGACAGAGAATTCCAAATAACTGTTTTGAGGAAACTCAAAGAAATTCAAGATAACATGGAGAAGGATTTCAGAATTCTATCAGAGAAATTTAACAAAGTGATTGAAAAAATAAAAAAGAATCAAGCAGAAATTCTGGAATGAAAAATGCACTGGAGTCCCCTCATAGCAGAATTGATCAAGCAGAAGAAGGAATTAGTGAGCTTGAAGACAGGCTATTTGAAAATACATAGTCAGGGCGGGTGTGGTGGCTCATGCCTGTAATCCCAGCACTTTAGGAGGCTGAGGTGGGAGGATCACCTAATGTCAGGAATTTGAGATGAGCCTGGCCAATATGGTGGAACCCTGTCTCTACTAAAAATACAAACATTAGCCAGGCATGGTGGCACATGCCGGTGATCCCAGCTACTTGGGAGGCTGAGTCAGGGGAATCGCTTGACCCCGGGAGGCGGAGGTTGCTGTGAATCGAGATCACGCCACTGCACTCCAGCCTGGTGACAAAGCGAGACTCCATCTCGAAAAAAAAAAAAAAGAAAATACACAGAGGAGATAAAAGAATAAAAAACAATGAAGCATGCCTACAAGATTAATGAAATAGCCTCAAAAGGGAAAATGTAGGAGTTATTGGCCTTAAACAGGAGTTAGTGAAAAAGACAGGAGTACAAAGTTTATTCAAAGGGAAAATAACAGAGAACTTTTCAAACCTAGCAAAAGATAACAATATTCAACTATGAGAAAGTTGTAGAACACCAAGCAGGTTTAACCCAAAAAAGACAACCTGAAGGCATTTAACAAACTCCCAAGGGTCAAGGATAAAGAAAGGACCCTAAAAGCAGCAAGAGAAAAGAAACAAATAACATACAATGGAGCTTCAATATGCTGGCAGCAGACTTTTCAGTGGAAACTTTACAGGCTAGGAGATAGTGGCATGACATACTTAAAGTGCTGAAGGAAAAAACAACAACAGACTTTTGCCCTGGAATAATATATCCTGCAAAAATATCCTTCAAACATGAAGGAGAAATGCTTTGACAGGCAAACAAAAGCTGGAGATTTCATCAACACCATACCTATCCTACAAGAAGTCATAAATGGAATACTTAAATCAGAAAAAGGATATTAATGAGTAATAAATCATCTGAAGGTACAAAAGTCACTGGCAATAGTAAGTACACAGAATGACATACAATATTGTAATACCGTAACAGTGGTATACAAACTACTCTTAAGTAGAAAGACTTAAAGATGAGCCAATCAAAAAATAACTATAAAAAGTTTTCAAGACATAGTATAATAAGATATAAACAACAAAAAGTTAAAAACAGGCTGGACAAAGTTAAATAATTTTTATCAGTTTTGTTTTTGCTTGTTTATGCAAGCAGTGTTGTTAATCCAGTTAAAATAATGGGTTATAAGATAGTTATATCCCATATATATAATGGGTTGCAACATTCATTGTAACCTCAAATCAAAAACCATACAGTGGCTACGCAAAAAATAAAAAGAAAGGAATAAAATTTTCGTTTTATTTTAGGAGAAAAGGTAAGAGAAAATTACCTTCACTACAAGGAAAACAAGAAAGAATGAAGGAAGGAAAAGAAGACCACAAAATAACCAGGAAACCAACAACAAAATGGTAGGAGTAAGTTCTTACTTATTGGTAATCACGGTATCATAATATATTATTTATTCTCTACCAGAACAGCTCTTTAGATCTGGTGAAGATGATGAGGTCAAGAGGAGTACTCCAGAGAAGAATGGAAAAGAAATGTTGGAGCAGACATTACAGAAGGTAGTCTAATCTTTAAGATATTGAGCTGAGCAGGATTCTTAAAAGAATAAACTCTTTCCTTTAGGTCACTGAGTTGGAAAATCGGCTGAAATCTTTTGAGAAAAGGTCGAGAAAATTAAAAGAAGGGAATAAAAAATTAATGAAAGAAAATGATTTTCTGAAATCCCTCTTAAAACAGCAACAAGAAGATACAGAGACCAGAGAAAAAGAGCTAGAACAGATAATAAAGGGGAGTAAAGATGTAGAAAAAGAAAATACTGAACTTCAAGTAAAAATCAGTGAGCTGGAGACAGAAGTCACTTCCCTGAGGAGACAAGTGGCAGAAGCTAATGCATTGAGAAATGAAAATGAAGAGCTGATCAACCCAATGGAGAAATCACACCAGTCAGCAGACAGAGCTAAATCCGAGATGGCCACCATGAAAGTGAGATCTGGACGATATGATTGTAAGACAACTATGACCAAGGTTAAATTTAAAGCTGCGAAGAAAAATTGCTCTGTGGGTCGTCACCACACTGTTCTCAATCATTCCATCAAGGTTATGAGCAATGTGTTTGAGAACCTCAGCAAGGACGGCTGGGAGGATGTGAGTGAAAGCAGGTAAGGCTCTCATTAACTTAGCTCTGTGGTGGTGGATTTTATGTCCCTACTTTTTTCTAAAAAGCAGTGATTCTGAAGCACAGACCTCTCAAACTTTGGGAACAATTATTGTAGAAACATCCCAGAAAATAAGTCCTACGGAAGATGGAAAAGACCAGAAAGAAAGTGATCCAACAGAAGACAGCCAAACACAAGGAAAAGAAATAGTACAGACATATTTAAATATAGATGGCAAGACCCCAAAGGTAAATGACATGATTTTGCTTAATTGTATGCTTAATACCATTTTTATGAAATCTTCAAATTTAGGACTATTTTCATGATAAGAATGCCAAAAAACCAACTTTTCAAAAGAAGAATTGCAAGATGCAAAAGAGTTCACATACAGCAGTTCCTACTAGAGGTAAGAATGTATATGCAATTAACAATATGTCTTTTAAAATATGAACAATATTGTTTTTATGTAGTCAACAGAGAAAAGTACAAAAATATAACTGCCCAGAAATCAAGTAGCAATATTATTTTATTACGAGAACGGATTATATCCTTGCAACAACAAAACAGTGTACTTCAGAATGCCAAGAAAACAGCAGAATTGTCTGTTAAAGAATATAAAGAAGTTAATGAAAAGCTCCTCCATCAACAGCAAGTATCCGATCAACGATTTCAGACAAGCAGGCAGACAATAAAGGTAAAGAGAACTTTAAGATTGAACAGTAGTATATTTATATTTATTTTCTTTTTTTAAAAAAAAGAAGCTAAATTTGGATTTGGCTGGGCTTCGGAAAGAAAAAGAAGATTTACTAAAGAAATTGGAGTCCTCATCTGAAATCACAAGTTTGGCAGAAGAAAATTCCCAGGTAACATTTCCACGGATACAAGTTACATCACTTAGTCCTTCAAGGAGCATGGATTTGGAAATGAAGCAATTGCAGTATAAACTAAAGGTGATTATAAAATTTATTAAGCATGAAAACATTATATTTAAATTTATTTCTATTTTTAATCTAGAATGCTACTAATGAACTCACTAAACAGTCATCAAATGTGAAGACTTTGAAATTTGAACTCCTAGCAAAAGAAGAACACATAAAGGAAATGCATGAAAAGTATGGTTTTTGTATTTCTATCCATTGTATTTTCACTCTTGATGTCACCTTTTTTTTTTTCAAGGATATCTCGAATGGAGAGGGATATAACTATGAAAAGACATTTGATAGAGGACTTGAAATTTCGACAGAAAGTAAATTTGGAAAGTAACAAGAGTTTTAGTGAAATGTTACAAAATCTTGATAAAAAGGTATCAATTTTTATCTTTACTGACACTAAAAACAATAATAATTACCTTTATGCTTTTAATGTAGGTAAAGACATTAACTGAAGAATGTTCCAACAAGAAGGTATCAATTGATTCACTAAAGCAAAGACTTAACGTTGCTGTAAAAGAAAAGTCACAGTATGAACAGATGTATCAGAAATCTAAAGAGGAGTTAGAAAAAAAGGTATGCTTTTAAAAAGGGCATTTTAGATTACATCTTTTATTTTATGACTGCTGATCTTTTGCAGGATCTCAAGCTTACTCTCCTAGTATCAAGAATAAGTGAGACTGAATCTGCAATGGCAGAAATTGAAACAGCAGCATCTAAGCAGCTTCAAGAATTAGCATTGCAAAGTGAACAGGTCCTAGAAGGTGCACAGAAGACATTGCTGTTAGCCAATGAAAAAGTAGAAGAGTTCACCACATTTGTGAAGGTTTGAATTACTTGTCGTTTACTAACTTGTACTATAAGCTCAATTTCTTTCCAATATGTTACAGGCTTTGGCCAAAGAGTTGCAAAATGATGTCCATGTGGTAAGGCGACAAATAAGAGAGCTTAAAAAAATGAAGAAAAACAGGGACGCCTGTAAAACCTCAACCCATAAAGCCCAGACCTTGGCAGCTTCTATCCTGAACATTTCACGGTCAGATTTAGAGGAAATATTAGACACAGAAGATCAAGTGGTAAGATCATTTAAATATTTATTATTAAAGGGTTAACACCAGTGTTTTTATTTTTTTTCTTCAGGAAATTGAAAAAACAAAAATTGATGCTGAAAATGACAAGGAATGGATGTTGTACATTCAGAAACTTCTTGAAGGACAGGTATTTCATTTTTCTGTTTCATATATTAAGCTTTTTAATAATCTTTTTTGTGTTTCTTTTACAGCTTCCTTTTGCCTCATATTTACTAGAAGCAGTACTGGAAAAAATAAATGAAAAAAAGAAACTAGTTGAAGGATATTTCACAATTATGAAAGATATTAGATGATATTAAAATGGAGAGCTTTATTGCAAATGTGAAAACTTTTTATGTGGTGTGATTGGAATACATGCATTGCAATCCTGACACGGTATCTGCTCCAACTATCAATAGTCAGGTTCAATACCAAAATAAGAAGTCTCTGAAAATAATTAATTGCTGAACAAGTGAAACTAATTAAGTACATAGCCATTTAAAAGGAAATAGTGTAGCATCTGATGGTCGAATACAAATATTGCCACAAATCAGTGCAAACTTAAAAATGATTTTCCTTCTAGTGCATTAAAAGAAACTGAGCAGGCTTGGTACACACAAATTGGCCTGAGCATAAGAAGAAAAAGTATCAACTAAGGATTTAATGTTTTACGTTTCATGAAGAAACTAGACTTTTTACATAAAACTGCTATAGATGGCCATAAGTGGTCCAGGGAGCAACAGATTTGTAGTATGAGCAAATATAAAATGAAGCATCATAACTTGAGCATTTATTGAAATAAATTGTGTGGTCCAATTGAATCTGTTCTCATTGATGTGCTGGTTTATGTAGGAGATACTGTGTATTTCTACAACTCTTTGGCAAAAACAAAAACATTTTCTTCTTCTCTCTCTTAACTTCACAATACTATACGTTGTGTAGTCATATAAATTTGCAGGGAACCACAAACCCAATGTATAAAATTAGGCTCTATTTAACAGAACTACTACTGTGGTCAGCTAATTTAAGTTACATTCTTAACCATGATGTCATCCTTATTTAGATTCCTGGACATTCCCACCTCATTTCACCTCTTCACCGTGTTCCTGCCATACCCTTTTTGGTTCCTCTAATTCACCATACTGGTGCCTGCCTCCCACATTTGCCCTTGGTCTTCTCTCTTTCTAGAATACTCTGCACTCAACTTTCCTCATGGCTGGCTCCTTGTCATCATTCAGCTCCACCTTCCCCGGTCCCTCAGAGACACATTCTCTGACCAGCTTACTATTTTATTTCCTCATAGCACAAAATTATCTATCTGTTCATGTATTTGTTTTCTTGTTTATTTTCTTCTTTTCCCTCTTTAGTATGTAGGTCCCATGAGATTAAGGCAAGGGTTGGCAGATTATAGCCTGCAGGGCGAATCTGGCCTGCCACCTGTTTTGTATGGCCCACAAGCTAAGAATGGTTTTTGCCTTATTAAATGGTTTTTAAAAAATCAAAAGGAGAATAATATTTTGTAGCATGTGAAAATTATATAAAATTCAAATTTTGGTGTCTGTTAATAAAGTTTTATTGGAACACAGTGGTGCTCATTCATTTCTTTACTGTTTATGG